CATAAATCACCTTGTTATTTAGTGAACTATGCTAACTGCTGTGAGAAATACCAAGGTGTACCTAGATGTAGTTACAGCCATCAAGGAGCTTAAAATTCAGTGGAAAGGTGGTGTCGCCAAAGTTAGTTACCTATGAACTTATGAGAAAGGGTAAGGAGTATCCTAGAACGATGGATTCTGGAATTGTCAGTGAGCTTATTGTTGAAACGGCCTCAGCAGCTCTCTGGCTGCTCCTAAGGGTGGTCTGTTTTTCTTACCAAGGGAGCAGTGAAACAAAACTGGCTTTATTCGGTCTGTTGGGAAGCAGACTAGAATGTAAAAAGTATTGCAAAAGTTGCCACTCGAGTCCCAACCCTAAACGCAGTTGCCTGAGGGAGGGCTGCCCCGGGCATTTAGTTACAAGAACGCAGTCTAAATCTAGTTTTTTGACTCAAAGGTAATCGTGAGCTGGCCGCGGCACCGGCTGCCTATCCTGGCCGTGAATGTTTGCTTTCTCTGCCCTGGTCTCAGGACGTCCGTTTCGAATAGATCAAGCACTTCTCTGTCGGCAGCTTTCACAAGAGATCTCGTTTTATTTAAAGAGATATGAGGTGTGCGTGGAATTCCTTCTTTGCCGAATGGCGGCTTCTACTTCCGCATATTCAAAGTCGGCAGTAGAAGTTGCAGAGGAGAGCGCAAAGCCGGACTTGGCCACACCCTGGGCTTCCGGATTTGGGCACAACAGTTCTCTCCAGTCAGAACGCCTCCCCACGGTTCTGCCCCAAAATGCTATTTTTGCTCAGGTCCTCAGCGCGTTTCCGGTGTCTCCAACGGATGGAGAAGACGGAACCACAACGCCAAGGCAGACCCCGTGACTGATTTAGGTGAGGTCTCGCGAGGTGTCTTTAAATCTCACGACGACAGCAGGAAACGACTTACTCGCACCGCCCCAATTTTAACGTCACAGTGGAGTTACTCCCTTGGGCGTTTCTTAGCGTGCGCGTGCGTGCTGCGCATGCGCACTTACTCTCCCCCGCCCCCGCGCAGACTTGTCTCCGGCCAGTCGCGCGTGGGTAGAGGCCTTAGGCGGGCGTTGCGAAGGGTTGTTTGCTAGAGTTCGGACCTTGTTACGGCGCGAAGTTCCCTCCTTGGGGCGGGGGAAAGGTACCGCACCCGCTACCTAGTGTGAATGAACTGTGGCGTGGGCTGCTAAGGGCAGGCTGCGGAGTACCCGGGCCGTGGCCATGAACTCACCCGTGGACCCTGGCGCTAGGCAGGCGTTGAGGAAGAAGCCACCCGAGCGGACTCCCGAGGTGAGGCTGGTTGACCTTTATGTGCGTCTCACAAATAATCTAATTTTTTTCTTCTGTTCCACAGGACTTAAATACTATTTATTCTTATCTTCATGGAATGGAAATATTATCAAATCTCAGGGAACATCAGCTTAGGTAAGTGTCGTTCTGTATTTAAGAGCACACGCAAGATAAAATCTTCAATTTTTTTTTTTAATAGATTAATGTCTGCAAGAGCACGCTATGAGAGATACAGTGGCAATCAGGTTCTCTTTTGGTAAGTATTTCCATAATTCACATAAACTAATGTTGCTCATTTATTTACTTATTTATTTAAACAGTTCAGAAACGATTGCCAGATGTTGGTATATCCTACTTTCTGGATCTGTGCTTGTGAAAGGCTCCATGGTCTTGCCTCCTTGCAGGTACGTTTACATTTGCTATATGGCAGGCAAAGTTGCTAAAGAAATTGTTTTTCTGTTTTTATAGTTTTGGTAAGCAGTTTGGAGGAAAAAGAGGATGTGATTGTCTTGTATTAGAGCCTTCAGAAATGATTGTGGTAAGAACTTTAAAGAATGCTGAATTGTTTTTTATTTCATCAGGAATATGAACATGTGTTTCAGGTAGAGAATGCCAAAGATAATGAAGATAGTATTCTACAAAGAGAAATTCCTGCCAGACAATCCCGAAGAAGATTTCGGAAAATTAACTATAAAGGAGAGCGCCAAACCATTACTGATGATGTGGAGGTTAACAGCTATCTTTCTGTGAGTATATTTAGGAACACTTCATGAATCTTTTTAGAATAACTTAAATTATTTTTTTTTTCAGCTTCCAGCTGATCTTACCAAGATGCATCTCACAGAAAACCCTCATCCACAGGTGACTCATGTGTCTTCTAGTCAGTCTGGTTGTAGCATTGCCAGTGACTCTGGAAGCAGCAGTTTATCTGATATCTATCAGGTAATACCTTAGGAATTTGTATGCTGCGTATAAAATGGTAAGTGATCAAGATTTCTTTTCATAGGCTACGGAGAGTGAGGTAGGAGATGTAGATTTGACACGTCTTCCAGAAGGACCTGTTGATTCTGAGGATGACGAAGAGGAAGATGAAGAGATTGATCGAACAGATCCATTGCAGGGGCGAGATCTTGTTCGAGAATGTCTTGAAAAAGAACCTGCAGACAAAACTGATGATGACATTGGTAAGAAATATATGTGTTCACAATAAGAATTTGTCTTTATACCAGAATTTCTGTTTTCTTATAGAACAATTGCTGGAGTTTATGCACCAGCTCCCTGCATTTGCAAACATGACCATGTCTGTAAGGAGAGAACTCTGCTCAGTGATGATTTTTGAAGTGGTAGAGCAGGCTGGAGCTATTATTCTTGAAGATGGGCAAGAGGTAGGTCAATAAATAAATTACATACATTTATTAAGATTCATAAAACCTTTGTTTTTCTCTATAGCTTGACTCATGGTATGTTATTTTAAACGGCACTGTGGAAATCAGTCATCCAGATGGAAAAGTTGAAAATTTGTTTATGGGAAATAGTTTTGGAATTACTCCCACTCTGGATAAGCAGTACATGCATGGAATTGTCAGGACTAAAGTAGATGATTGTCAGGTAAGATTATCTCTTTGGTCAAGTCTTCTTGTTCATTAACTGTCCCCATGTTGTTCTTGGACAGTTTGTCTGCATAGCCCAGCAAGATTATTGGAGAATTTTAAACCATGTGGAAAAAAATACCCATAAAGTTGAGGAAGAGGGAGAAATTGTTATGGTACATGAGCATCGGGAACTAGACCGGAGTGGAACCAGGAAAGGACACATTGTGATCAAGGTGGGTGTTTTTACTTATTTTTCTAGTCACTGTTTTCTAATCCTTCCTATCCTTGGATTTTTAGGCAACACCTGAGCGTCTCATAATGCATTTAATAGAAGAACATTCCATCGTGGATCCAACTTATATAGAAGATTTTCTATTAACTTACAGGACATTTCTTGAAAGTCCTTTGGATGTTGGGATCAAACTATTGGAATGGTTTAAGATCGACAGCTTAAGAGATAAGGTTGGTTTTATAAGGGGCATGAAAGTGATTTTAACCATATGCTGCCTCTTTTATGTTTCCACAGGTGACACGGATTGTATTATTATGGGTAAATAATCATTTTAATGATTTTGAAGGTGACCCTGCTATGACTCGATTTCTAGAGGAATTTGAAAAAAATCTGGAAGATACAGTAAGGCTCAAAATAATTTCTATTCTTCAGAGTTTATATACATTTATCCTTTTCTGCTTAACAGAAGATGAATGGTCATCTCCGGTTATTGAATATTGCCTGTGCTGCAAAGGCTAAGTGGAGACAGGTTGTGCTGCAAAAGGCTTCCCGCGAGTCCCCTCTACAATTCAGCCTTAATGGAGGGAGTGAGAAGGGATTTGGTATTTTTGTTGAAGGAGTAGAACCTGGTAGCAAAGCTGCTGATTCAGGACTGAAACGTGGTGATCAGGTAAGGAAATAACCAACCACTTATATTCAAGCGTATTAATTTGTATTTTTTAAATACTTTTAAGATTATGGAAGTAAATGGACAAAACTTTGAGAATATTACATTTATGAAAGCCGTTGAAATTTTGAGGAATAATACTCATCTTGCACTTACTGTGAAGACCAACATTTTTGGTGAGTTTTGTTGTAAAAATTGCCTGAACTCTAATAAAATGACGCATTTGTTTTATTTCCACAGTGTTCAAAGAGTTACTTTTTAGGACTGAACAAGAGAAATCTGGTGTTCCTCATATTCCCAAAATTGCTGAAAAAAAAAGTAATCGCCATTCTATCCAGCATGTGCCAGGAGATATTGAACAGACATCACAGGAGAAAGGAAGTAAGAAAGTTAAAGCAAATACTGTTTCAGGTGGAAGAAACAAAATCAGGAAGATTTTGGATAAAACACGATTTAGTATCTTGCCTCCAAAGCTATTTAGGTAGGTAATGCCGATCTTAGCTATGCAGGAATACTTTAAAGTGATATATGACATTCTTTTGAAGTGATGGAGGCCTAAGCCAATCACAAGATGACAGCATTGTGGGAACAAGGCACTGTAGGCATAGTCTGGCTATAATGCCCATCCCTGGAACACTCTCATCCAGCAGCCCTGATCTCCTGCAGCCTACCACCAGTATGTTGGATTTTTCCAATCCTTCAGGTAATTTTCATATGTGATTTTATATTGCCGTAAAATAACAAAGCATATCTTTCTATTTATGTAGATATCCCTGATCAAGTTATAAGAGTTTTCAAAGTGGATCAGCAAAGTTGCTACATTATCATCAGTAAAGACACCACAGCTAAAGAAGTAGTTTTTCATGCTGTTCATGAATTTGGTTTGACCGGTGCATCCGACACATATTCTCTCTGTGAAGTTTCTGTTACTCCTGAGGGTGTCATAAAACAGAGAAGACTTCCAGATCAGTTCTCCAAATTAGCTGATAGAATTCAACTCAATGGAAGGTGAATAAGCTTATTAGTGGATGTGCTTATTTATACATTTATTTAAAAAAATTTTTCCATTTAGGTATTACTTAAAAAATAACATGGAAACAGAAACCTTATGTTCAGATGAAGATGCTCAAGAACTAGTTAAGGAAAGCCAGCTATCCATGCTGCAGCTCAGTACCATTGAGGTGGCCACCCAGCTGTCAATGAGGGACTTTGATTTGTTTCGTAATATTGAACCGACTGAGTACATCGATGACCTTTTTAAGTTAAATTCCAAAACAGGAAATACTCATTTGAAGAGGTTTGAGGACATTGTAAACCAAGAGACATTCTGGGTTGCCTCAGAAATTTTAACTGAAGCAAATCAGCTCAAACGAATGAAGATTATTAAGCATTTTATTAAAATTGCACTTCATTGTCGAGAATGTAAGAACTTCAATTCCATGTTTGCAATAATAAGGTAAGTTGGTACAAATAGGTACAAATGTCTGTCTTTTTAATGTTTCTATTCTCATCTTTGGCAGTGGCTTGAACCTGGCATCTGTAGCAAGACTCAGAGGAACTTGGGAAAAGTTACCAAGCAAATACGAGAAACATCTTCAAGATCTACAAGACATTTTTGATCCATCTAGAAACATGGCAAAGTATAGAAATATTCTTAGTAGTCAAAGTATGCAGCCTCCAATTATTCCACTCTTCCCTGTTGTCAAGAAAGATATGACATTTCTACATGAAGGTATGAAAACATTATTTATTGATGTTTTACCATTTGAACTTAAACATTTATTTTCATTCTATAGGAAATGACTCCAAAGTAGATGGTTTAGTAAACTTTGAGAAGTTAAGAATGATTTCCAAGGAAATCCGCCAAGTTGTTCGAATGACTTCTGCTAACATGGACCCAGCTATGATGTTTCGACAGAGGTAGGACATTGAAATATGTAAAAGTGTTAGAGCATGCTTCAATGTTTGTGGCTCTTGCTTACAGGAAGAAGAGGTGGCGGAGTCTGGGGTAAGTGTAGAGATGAACGCAACTGGAATGAAAGCCCCTTATTGTGATTTTCATCTTCTTATAGGTCACTGAGTCAAGGAAGCACAAATTCAAACATGCTGGATGTTCAGGGAGGTGCTCACAAAAAAAGGGCACGCCGCAGCTCTCTGCTTAATGCCAAGAAGCTATATGAGGATGCCCAAATGGCAAGGAAGGTGAAGCAGTATCTTTCCAGTCTCGATGTAGAGACAGATGAGGAGAAGTTCCAGATGATGTCATTACAGTGGGAGCCTGCATATGGTACCTGTGAGTACAAGTTTTCATTTATGTGACGCTAAGCAGTTACTTATTTCTTACTCTCTCCTGTTAGTGACCAAGAATTTAAGTGAGAAAAGATCAGCCAAATCATCTGAAATGTCTCCAGTGCCTATGAGGTCAGCTGGCCAAACAACTAAAGCCCACTTGCATCAACCCCACAGAGTAAGCCAGGTGCTTCAGGTGCCAGCTGTTAATTTGCACCCCATCAGGAAGAAGGGACAAACAAAAGACCCTGCACTGAGTGAGTATTCACCATTAATATTACATCCGTTTATGCTTATTTGCATCTTTGGTTTTATTTTTAGATACAAGTTTACCTCAGAAAGTTTTAGGAACAACTGAAGAAATAAGTGGTAAGAAGCATACAGAAGACACTATTTCTGTGGCGTCATCTTTACATTCTAGTCCTCCTGCATCTCCTCAAGGCTCCCCTCACAAAGGTAAGACAAAACATTTCAAACTAGTTCTTGTTTGTAGTTTGATCAGTGCTCTTTTCTTGTTCAGGTTACACACTTATTCCATCAGCTAAATCTGACAACTTGTCTGACTCCAGCCATAGTGAGATTTCTTCACGGTCCAGCATCGTGAGCAATTGTTCTGTTGACTCCATGTCTGCAGCTCTACAGGATGAACGGTGTTCCTCTCAGGCCCTGGCAGTCCCTGAATCCACTGGGGCATTGGAAAAGACAGAGCACGCTTCAGGGATAGGAGATCATAGTCAACATGGCCCTGGGTAAGCATCATTGTCTGTGTTCATAACACAAAGCCTTCTAATTGTACGTTATCTCCAATTTTAGGTGGACACTCTTGAAGCCATCTCTAATCAAGTGTTTAGCTGTCTCATCGTCTGTGAGCAATGAAGAGATTTCTCAAGAGCATATCATTATAGAAGCAGCTGACAGTGGTCGTGGAAGTTGGACTTCGTGTTCAAGCAGCTCCCATGACAACTTCCAAAGCCTTCCAAACCCAAAAAGCTGGGATTTTTTGAACTCTTACAGACATACCCATTTGGATGACCCCATTGCTGAAGTTGAACCCACTGACTCTGAGCCCTATTCCTGTTCTAAAAGCTGCTCTAGAACTTGTGGGCAGTGTAAAGGAAGCCTAGAGAGAAAGAGTTGGACCTCCTCCAGTTCTCTGTCTGACACGTATGAACCAAACTATGGGACAGTTAAACAGAGAGTATTGGAGAGCACCCCAGCTGAGTCATCTGAAGGCTTGGACCCCAAGGATGCCACTGACCCAGTTTATAAAACTGTCACTTCAAGTACAGAAAAGGGCTTGATTGGTAAGTTGTGTTTTTGTTGTCTGTGGCATTTATTAACATTTTCATTGCTTATTTTTCATGCCAGTGTACTGTGTCACCTCACCCAAGAAGGACGATAGGTATAGGGAGCCACCTCCCACTCCTCCAGGATATTTGGGGATTTCTTTAGCGGACCTAAAGGAAGGACCCCACACACACCTAAAACCTCCAGATTATAGTGTGGCAGTGCAGAGGTCAAAGATGATGCATAACAGCCTCTCTAGACTGCCACCAGCTTCTCTCAGTAGCAACCTCGTGGCCTGTGTTCCATCGAAGATTGTAACTCAGCCTCAGAGGCATAATTTGCAGCCATTCCATCCTAAACTAGGAGATGTGACTGATGCAGATAGCGAAGCAGATGGTATGTTGACAAGCTCTCTTAAAGGCTCTTAACTGCCAGTTAATTATATATTTTTTATTTTCAGAAAATGAACAAGTTTCAGCAGTCTAGCCTTTGGATGACCTATTTGAAAACCACTGAAAGTCGTGGAGGAATGGGCAAGAACCACCTCATGATTCTGCAGGCCATTGCTAACGAACAGCTCATTGCTACAACCAGTCCAGAGGTTTTATTCCCTCTACTCCGAGCAATGAAATAGACCTGAGTTATGCTTCCTTTCATTTAATTTCTGCAGATAAATAGTTTCCTGAGCAATGGATGCTATGCCTGGATACCAGTCTCCACTTTGCACGCCGGAACTGCCTTGGGACCACAGTTACAGAAAAAATGTAAACTCAGAGTGATCCTTGTGTATATTGCTATAGATTTTTCTTTAACAAGCTATTTTAAAGATAATGGCATTATTATTTCCAAGCCATAGCTTGGGCTGAAGGACAAATTGAAATTGTCTGCCAATACCAAGGATATTCTTGTATATTTGAAAAATAACTTATTATTTGAATTGTTGTGGTTTTGTTTGTATTTGAGAGCTCTTGTTAGCTGATATTCATGTTTGAGGTCATAAAATTGTCTCTGGTCTGACCAAACAGAAGTCATCTTTACAGAGGTGATATGCTTGATCTACACAGAGATGTGACTTGATCTGTAGCACCAATGCAATGTAGGTCTCAGTTTGAGAGAAATAGGAAGCCCTTTGCAGTTGAGGTGTTAGGAACCTGCTGGTCATGGTGTGGAAGGCCAAATGAAGCTGCCACAGGGTTTCTTGTCAGTCCTTTGGGAAATGGGAGGGAGTAGTTTGGGGAGGAGGGTGGGAACCCTAATTTCCACAGAATGAAATTTTGATGTTAAATGACATGTATACAAATTCTTCCTTAAGTGAAAGTTATGCTGCATCGAATTGTAACTGAAAGTATAGATCCAACAAATAGAGACTGGGTTCTAGAGAGTTCTGGTCTATAGAAACCCAAAACTAAAATCTCTCATAACTCAAGTATGGAATACTTTTTTTAAAGAAATTCTTATCATGGGTGTTGTAATAATGAAGACGAATTTGACTTTATGCAGTGTTCTGCAGCATGCCTCCCCCACATCTCATAGCACCAGGTTGTGTCTGACCTGACATACCCTGCAGCTCTCAGCTGGCTGCAGTAACATTTTGTGGGAGAAAGAGGAGCTGGAGTTACAGAAATGATTGTCTCTTGGTTCTCAGTTTTTAGCCCTTGAGAGGACATACTTTTCCAGCCTCATGGGTATGGCACTCTTAATTAAAATTTCAGTGACTGTTTACTGGATGAGGCAGATTTTTCACATTTTTGCAAATTAAATATATTTTATATATATTAAGTTTAATTTTTTCAGTTTTTTTAATGTAAAAGCAAGTGAAATTTTAATAAACTTCTGTAATTACCAAAAAAAAAAAAAAAAAAAAAGCCAAAGCCATTAACGTGCACTACCCAGATCAACTTGGAGCCAAAAGGGGTTTACTTCTGAATGGCTGTCCGTATGTGTCCACATAGGATTTAGTTGGTTTGTGGCCTCCTTTATAGAAATGTGTTGTCTTTCCCTAGCTGTCTCTGCTGTCTGTCTTCCTGCATATCCCCCTTCATTTTAAAATCATGAATCAGTTGTAAGTGGTAAATGGTAGTAGTTCATCTTTCCCATCAACATGATTGTCTCTTTATTTTAGGAATAATAGCATTTCAAAAATTCCTGTGGTAAAGAAACATTAATCTGAAACTTAAGCCTTAGAAATTAATCGCAGGTATGATAGAATGAGGCTTGGTGGTTCCATAGCTTTCTTGGTCCTTTGAAATGGGAAATAACCTGAACCAAAAATCCTAGTTTGAAAGTTACACTTCAGTGATTTGGCCTATAAACAGTGGTCCTATGATTATACATTTTTTCCTTCACTGATTTGCATAATTTTGTTTTCATGGCCACAGCAAAACAATGTGAAATATATTTTTGCTATACCCACTTTTTTTATCAAATTCAGATGTCTACTCTCACCATTTTATATTCATTTCCCCAGAAAAATGTGCTGTTTTCATAATGTCTTTATTTAGCAGGTCTTTCAAACCAAATGGAAGCCTTACCTGTCTTTGTCCTTAATAGTGTAAATATCTTGCACAGAGTGTTGAGGCCTATGGTTTTGGACTTGCACCTTACAGCTGCCTTTGTTTTATCTATCTAGCTTTAACTGTGAGTGTTCAGATCAGCTGATCACATTGATCAGGAGCCAAAGCCAAATGCTTTGTAGTTTGTTATGTATGTATCCCTTAAAAAATCATGAGGTTTTGATTTTTATATTTTAACTAAGGGTACATTCCTGCCTTCTCTTAGTTTGTCATATGACTAGAACAAGAGAAGTCTTAAGCTGCATTTACTCCAATTCCAGATCTCCATTTGTTTTTGTTTTATAAATTTATAATCTTAATGAAGAGACTAGTGCCCTCTCTTCCTGCCACAACTCTCAATCTGCCAAGACTGTTGAAGCAGTTAACGCTCAGTGCAAACTTTTGCCAAATAGTAAGTTTCAACAAAATATCTTTATAGTGAAAGATTTTGAGAATTAGTAAATCCAGTACATGATTCCATAAAAGCTTATTAAAGTTAATAATTCTAATTTACTCCAAATGATTACTTTCAATATGATCTTTGGGGAGAAAAAGCCTTTAGTGAATTTTCTTGAGGGTGATAAATCACATCATTGCGATCTATATCACCTCCTTGAGAATCTCTCCCAGGCTGAAAATGTGATGGTAATCATGGGTGTTTTTAAGAACAAATCTAATTTTTATCAAGTGTTCTTTCCTCTACAAAAAAGGAAGGAGGAGAAAAAGCTTCCTTAAAACTGATTATTTTGATTCAATTTTAAGTTTCTAAAAAAGGTGATATTAAAGTATATGTATTCCTTCAGCATTACCTTAAAGGCTAGAAAAACGGGATAAATCTTCAGAAAAGTGTCAAAAGTGTCACAGTACATGTTCAAATTTAAACTTGAATCCTGGTTCATCTTTGACTTTTGTTGTGCATTTTTAATGCTTCTTTATTTTTGATACACAGAATGCAGTTGAACTTGATCTTTTAAAATTGAGACATGTAAGCTAATCAGCAAAAGACAGAAACAAAACTGCACATCTGTAATAATCAGATAGCAATTCTACTGCACAATTCATTGATTGTAAGGTATCCTGTAACAAGCAATGTTTGTCTCCTATTTTTTGATACCTCTTAAACTTATGTCTTTTAGAAAGACAGTGCCTCTGTATGCTTTTTGTATTTTTACTGAGTGTAAATATTTGTTATATTTTTGGTTAAGAGAATGTAAAAATACCATTTATTATTATCATATCTACTAATACATTGGTGGAATCAATAAAGAATCTACATTAATCTTCTCTGTACTTAATTATAAATGTATGGAA